TTCCAGTAACAGATGCCAATCATAAGAAAAAATACAAAGTTCTGGCTGGGCGCGGTGGCTCACGCCTGTAATCCTGGCACTTTGGGAGGCTGAGGCGGGCAGATCATGAGGTCAGGAGATCAAGACCATCCTGGCTAACACGGTGAAATGCTGTCTCTACTAAAAATACAAAAAAAAAAAAAAAAAATTAGCTGGGTGTGGTGGTGGGCGCCTGTAGTCCCAGCTACTCAGGAGGCTGAGGCAGGAGAATGGCGTGAACCCGGGAGGCAGAGCTTGCAGTAAGCCTAGAGATGATTGCGCCACTGCACTCCAGCCTGGGCGACAGAACGAGACTCTGTCTCAAAAAAAAAAAGAAAATATACAAAGTTCCAGAAAAAGAATTTAAAATAATAATCTTAAGGAAACAGTGGAATTCAAGAGCATACAGTTACACAATTCAATGAAATCAAGAAAATTCATAATTTGAATGAGGAATTTAACAGAGATATAAAAAAGAACCACACAGAAAACTTAGAACTGAAGAATCCAATGAATTAAATGAAAAATACAATCAAGACTCTAACAACAGACTAGATCAAGCATAAGAAACAATTTTTGGGCCAGGCGTGGTGGCTGACGCCTGTAATCCCAGCACTTTGGGAGGCCAAGGTGAGTGGATCACCTGAGGTCAGGAGTTCGAGGTCAGCCTAGCCAATATGGTGAAACCCTGGTCTCTACTAAAATTATTAAAAAAATTAGTTGGGCATGGTGGCGGGCGCCTGTAATCCCAGCTACTCGGGAGTCTGAGGAGGAGAATCGCTTGAACCCGGGAGGCGGAGGTTGCAGTGAGCCGAGATCGCGCCACTGCACTCCAGTCTGACGACAGAGCGAGACTCGGTCTCAAAGAAAAAAAAATTTCCGCTCTATAACTTCACTTTTAACATTGTTTAGTTTTTCTGTTTTGTTTTTGTTTTGAGAGAGAATCTCGCTCTGTCGCCCGGGCCGCTCCGGACTACATTTCCCAGGAGCCTCGGCGCGCACTTCCGTTTCCGGCCCCTTTCTCTGGAGGATCTCCGCGCGTGGCGAGTCTGTGTCCTCCCTGTCCCCCAGAGCAGACACCCTCTCTGTGTCTGGACCGGGGAGGAGCAGACGCTGGACAGGGTGTGTGTGTTCAGCAGTGGATTGTCAGACTTGGAAAACTTCAATCCAGAACCTCTTACCACAGTTTCTGGTAGAATGCTGGCAATTTCCAGGAAGATACGTGGAGAACGGAAAGGTTGCTACACCCAAATAGTGAAGCAAAGGCTATGATTATGGAGGATTGGACCTGCAAACTCCAGAACAGAGGTAAGAAATAGAAATAAAGGGTCCTGCCATTAACACACAACCTCATTTTAGTTTTTCTTTACAGCAACCTTGTAAAATGTGTGTGGGCAGCACAGAGAACTTGGGCAAGTTAACAGTTTCCTCATCTGTGAATACTGATTTATGGAAAGCACCTGGTGCGTGGTGAGTGTGCGAAGAATGGTGGTGATTTTACTAACCAGGTTCCTTTATGTCAATTTCCTTCCAGTTCTGCCCTCTGAGGACCCTGCCCTTTCCCAAAAGGGGTATCTTAAGAAGGAAAATATGGCTGCTCTTTGCCGGACAGCAGAGTCCCAGGTGAGTTGGGGATTTTCCTCTCTTCTTGGAAACCTAAGTATGCCTCATGTAACTTTTTCTTCAGAACCCCATGCAGGTGTTTCAGGGCTTTATGTCATTCAAGGATGTGGCTGTGAACTTCACTAGGAAGAATGGAGAGAACTGGACCTTGCTCAGAGAGTCTTGTACAGGGATGTAATGCTGGAGAACTATAGGAACCTGGTCTCCTTGGGTGAGCTTGGGTCCTTCCACCCCAGATTGACCCTTAAAATTACATTCTGTTTGTATCTCTTCAGTAGGATTTCCATTTTCCAAACCTGGTATCATCTCCTAGTTGGAAGAAGTGGTAAGCCCACGAACACAAATGCAGGAGGGAGAGGTGCCAAGAAGCAGCGGTACACGTAAGTGAGAACAAGGCAGATTGCATCTTTAGAACAGAGCTCAGGAATCTTCTGTCCTTTCCAGAGCAGGCACAGAGACACGTGGTCTTCAGCAGAGCCTATGGGGTTCAGATGATTCACATAAGAATAGAAGTTTCAGGGCTGGACCTGGGGAGGCAGCCTGAGCCTGAGCCGGCTGTCCTGAGCCTGAGTACTCTAGCTGCCTTGTCGTCATCGCATCTGGCTGCCATCCAGCGCCAGCACACAGTAATGAGTGGCCGAGCTTCCTCTGGGAGGGAGGAAACAGTTAAAATCTTGCAGCAGCTGCAATCATCTAGGCGTGGTTCTCTTGTCTGACTTGGGCTGCACAGATCCTGGGCCAAGGGACAGAAGAAAGACAGCCTAGGAGCAGAGCCTCCCAGATGGCTGAGTTGGATCTAATGGCTCCAGGGCCACTGCCCAGGGCCACTGCTCAGCCCCCAGCCCCTCTCAGCCCAGACTCTGGGTCACCCAGCCCAGATTCTGGGTCAGCCAGCCCAGTGGAAGAAGAGGACGTGGGCTCCTCGGAGAAGCTTGGCAGGGAGACGGAGGAACAGGACAGCGACTCTGCAGAGCAGGGGGATCCTGCTGGTGAGGGGAAAGAGGTCCTGTGTGACTTCTGCCTTGATGACACCAGAAGAGTGAAGGCAGTGAAGTCCTGTCTAACCTGCATGGTGAATTACTGTGAAGAGCACTTGCAGCCGCATCAGGTGAACATCAAACTGCAAAGCCACCTGCTGACCGAGCCAGTGAAGGACCACAACTGGCGATACTGCCCTGCCCACCACAGCCCACTGTCTGCCTTCTGCTGCCCTGATCAGCAGTGCATCTGCCAGGACTGTTGCCAGGAGCACAGTGGCCACACCATAGTCTCCCTGGATGCAGCCCGCAGGGACAAGGAGGTGAGTGCTTGGGGACCATTCATCCATTTGGGTTCCTCCTTAATTCTCTGCTTTCCACTTTTAGGCTGAACTCCAGTGCACCCAGTTAGACTTGGAGCGGAAACTCAAGTTGAATGAAAATGCCATCTCCAGGCTCCAGGCTAACCAAAAGTCTGTTCTGGTAAGACCAGCCTGGGTCAGCCAGGCCTGTGATTTGGCTGCCTTCCACCCCCACCCCCTGCCAGGTGTCGGTGTCAGAGGTCAAAGCGGTGGCTGAAATGCAGTTTGGGGAACTCCTTGCTGCTGTGAGGAAGGCCCAGGCCAATGTGATGCTCTTCTTAGAGGAGAAGGAGCAAGCTGCGCTGAGCCAGGCCAACGGTATCAAGGCCCACCTGGAGTACAGGAGTGCCGAGATGGAGAAGAGCAAGCAGGAGCTGGAGAGGATGGCGGCCATCAGCAACACTGTCCAGTTCTTGGAGGTATGGGGGTTGCGGGGGCAGAGGCATCCCACCACAGCAAGTTCTGCTGTTTCCTTTTCTGCAGGAGTACTGCAAGTTTAAGAACACTGAAGACATCACCTTCCCTAGTGTTTACGTAGGGCTGAAGGATAAACTCTCGGGCATCCGCAAAGTTATCACGGAATCCACTGTACACTTAATCCAGTTGCTGGAGAACTATAAGAAAAAGCTCCAGGAGTTTTCCAAGGAAGGTGAGACGCATTCTGGGCCATGGACTATAGTGGGTGTGCATTCACAACTCTCTTGATTTTCTAGAGGAGTATGACATCAGAACTCAAGTGTCTGCCGTTGTTCAGCGCAAATATTGGACTTCCAAACCTGAGCCCAGCACCAGGGAACAGTTCCTCCAATGTAAGTTGTGAACGGCACCCGCTTCTCCAGTTGAACCACTCTCCTGCCTTCTGTGTCTCCTCAGATGCGTATGACATCACGTTTGACCCGGACACAGCACACAAGTATCTCCGGCTGCAGGAGGAGAACCGCAAGGTCACCAACACCACGCCCTGGGAGCATCCCTACCCGGACCTCCCCAGCAGGTTCCTGCACTGGCGGCAGGTGCTGTCCCAGCAGAGTCTGTACCTGCACAGGTACTATTTTGAGGTGGAGATCTTCGGGGCAGGCACCTATGTTGGCCTGACCTGCAAAGGCATCGACCGGAAAGGGGAGGAGCGCAACAGTTGCATTTCCGGAAACAACTTCTCCTGGAGCCTCCAATGGAACGGGAAGGAGTTCACGGCCTGGTACAGTGACATGGAGACCCCACTCAAAGCTGGCCCTTTCCGGAGGCTCGGGGTCTATATCGACTTCCCGGGAGGGATCCTTTCCTTCTATGGCGTAGAGTATGATACCATGACTCTGGTTCACAAGTTTGCCTGCAAATTTTCAGAACCAGTCTATGCTGCCTTCTGGCTTTCCAAGAAGGAAAACGCCATCCGGATTGTAGATCTGGGAGAGGAACCCGAGAAGCCAGCACCGTCCTTGGTGGGGACTGCTCCCTAGACTCCAGGAGCCATATCCCAGACCTTTGCCAGCTACAGTGATGGGATTTGCATTTTAGGGTGATTTGGGGGCAGAAATAACTGCTGATGGTAGCTGGCTTTTGAAATCCTATGGGGTCTCTGAATGAAAACATTCTCCAGCTGCTCTCTTTTGCTCCATATGGTGCTGTTCTCTATGTGTTTGCAGTAATTCTTTTTTTTTTTTTTGAGACGGAGTCTCGCACTGTTGCCCAGGCTGGAGAGCAGTGGCGCGATCTTGGCTCACTGCAAGCTCCGCCTCCCGAGTTCAAGCAATTCTCCTGCCTCAGCCTCCCGAGTAGCTGGGATTACAGGTGCCTGCCACCACACCCAGCTAATGTTTTGTATTTTTAGTAGAGATGGGGTTTCACCATGTTGGCCAGGCAGATCTCAAACTCCTGACCTCGTGATGCACCCACCTCGGCCTCCCAAAGTGCTGGGATTACATGCGTGAGCCACTGCGCCCTGCCTGTTTGTAGTAATTTTTAGGCACCAAATCTCCCTCATCTTCTAGTGCCATTCTCCTCTCTGTTCAGGTAAATGTCACACTGTGCCCAGAATGGATGACCAGGAACCTTAAAGAGTGGCTGAAAAGATTGCAGAGTTATCATAATAAATTGCTAACTTGCGTATTTCCTATGTGCCAGATACCGTTCTTATGCTT